ATTGCACTCCAGCCTGGGTAACAAGAGCGAAACTTCGTCTCAAAAAAACAAAACAAACAACAACAACAACAAAAAAAAAAACACGAAAAATTAGCTGGGCATGATGGCGTGTGCCTGTAATCCCAGCTACTCAGGAGGCTGAGGCAGGAGAATCGCTTGAACCTGGGAAGCAGAGGTTACAGTGAGCTGAGATTGGGACATTGCACTCCAGCCTGGGCGACTGAGTGAGACTCAAAAAAAAAAAAAAAGCTAAGGCGGGGAGGGGGCCTTCCAGGTCATAGGTAGATAAGGGACAAATGGCTGCATTCTTTTGAGTTTTCAATTAGCCTCTGCAAAGGAGGCAATCAGGTGTGCATTTAACTCAGCAGAGGGGTGACTTTGAATAGAATGGAGGCAGGTTAGCCCTAAGCAGTTCCCAGCTTTTCTTTTCCCTTTAGCTTAGTAGTGGGGCCCCAAGATTTATTTTCCTTTCACAAATGTGTATTTTGATACCCATTGGCATACTATGTATATTATTGTATTATACTATGACATTATCTTGTGTATGTACACGATGTACTTATTTGTTAATCGTCTCCCGTCTTCCTCACACCTGTACCCCTCCTCTCCTGTTGACAGAGAACAAGAATTTTGTTTTGTTCGCTGCTGTATCCGCAAAGCTCCCAAAGTCCTCCGAATGCCGCAGGCTCTCAGTAAAGACCTGCAGGAAGAAATAGCGAATGAATGATGTACACGTGTAGGAAACAGCGGGCTCGGACGCCTGGCTTCTCCGGCTGCCCTAACGCCCTCCAGCTCCAGGTGAGGTCGGGGAGCTGGGGCCAAGGCTCGTGAGCGCCCCTCACCCCCACGCCCCCCGGCCGCGGGCGCTGGAGCCGGCGGCTGCGAGCACTCCTTTGAGCGGCGCTGCACTCAGCGGAGGGTTACAGGCGGGAGGGCGGGGCCTGGAAGGGGGCGGGGATTCGAGGCGGGGCCTGCGGGGCGGGGCCTGGGCCAAGCGGCCCGCAGGAGGCGGCGGCGGCCGTTCAGTCCCTTGTTCCCCGCCGCCGCCGTCGCTGACCCAGCCCGCCAGGCGCTCCTGACCGTCGCTTCCTCCGGTCCCAGGTCCCCGGCCCTCGCCTCAGCCCCGGCCCCTGGTCCCCAGCCCTCGTCGCAGCCCCGGCCGCCCGCCGCCGCCATGTCCAAGGAGGAGCGCCCCGGTCGGGAGGAGATCCTGGAGTGCCAGGTGATGTGGGAGCCTGACAGTAAGAAGAACACGCAGATGGACCGCTTCCGGGCGGCTGTGGGCGCCGCCTGCGGCCTGGCGCTGGGTGAGAGTCGGGCGCGCGGCCGGGCCTGCGGGTCTAAGGTTAATCTGAGCTATTTCATTTTTAGAGAGTTATGATGACTTGTACCATTGGTCCGTTGAGTCATATTCAGACTTCTGGGCAGAGTTCTGGAAATTCAGTGGAATTGTCTTCTCACGTGTGTATGATGAGGTAAGTAGAGATTTTCCGTGGATATCATCTCTTGTGCGTCTTGGTTTGTTGTCATTCTCTATAGGTTGTGGACACATCGAAAGGAATCGCAGATGTCCCCGAGTGGTTCAAAGGCAGTCGGCTCAACTATGCAGAAAACCTCCTGCGGCACAAAGAGAATGACAGAGTTGCCCTTTACATTGCAAGTAAGTCCTGATGGCGAGACCTGGGATTTCCTCTGTGTACAATTTACCCTTTTTCTCTTCCCAGGGGAAGGCAAAGAGGAAATTGTGAAGGTGACTTTTGAAGAGCTGAGGCAAGAAGTGGCTTTGTTTGCAGCAGCAATGAGGAAAATGGGTGTGAAGAAAGGAGATCGGGTTGTTGGTAAGTATTTTGGGTGCTGGTGATGGTTTGAGACCCAAGGCTTCTTCCTATGTTTTCTCCACAGGTTATTTACCCAACAGTGAGCACGCTGTCGAGGCGATGCTGGCTGCGGCAAGCATTGGTGCCATCTGGAGCTCCACGTCCCCGGACTTCGGTGTGAATGTGAGTCAGGGTCTGTGACAGAGGGGGCACCCGATCAATGATGACTTTTTCCTCCTGCTTTCAGGGTGTGCTGGACCGGTTTTCTCAAATTCAGCCAAAGCTCATCTTCTCTGTGGAGGCTGTTGTCTATAATGGCAAAGAGCACAACCACATGGAAAAGCTGCAGCAGGTGGTTAAAGGTGTGTGGCCCTTCCGGCTCCCAGCCGGCATGAACCTTGTGTTTTCTCCTCTCGCTCCTTCCAGGCCTACCAGACTTGAAGAAAGTGGTGGTGATTCCTTATGTGTCCTCCAGAGAGAACATAGACCTTTCAAAGATTCCAAACAGGTAATGTACCGCATTCTGACCCACAGGTCCGTCATGGCGTGTTTCCCTGCGTTTCGGCCCACAGTGTGTTTCTGGATGACTTTCTTGCCACCGGCACCAGTGAGCAGGCCCCGCAGCTGGAGTTCGAGCAGCTGCCCTTCAGCCACCCACTGTTCATCATGTTCTCATCGGGCACCACGGGCGCACCCAAGTGCATGGTGCATTCCGCTGGGGTAGGTCTCTGGGGAAGGCTCTGCAGGGCCTCAGAGCACCCGCTCCCCCGTGTCTCCCCTGCAGGGCACCCTCATCCAGCATCTGAAGGAGCACCTGCTGCACGGCAACATGACCAGCAGTGACATCCTCCTGTGCTACACCACGGTAAGGGCTTCCCCAGGTGCTGGCCTGTGCTACCGCTGAAGCCGCATCCCTCCTGTCTTTGCAGGTCGGCTGGATGATGTGGAACTGGATGGTGTCCCTTCTGGCCACAGGAGCGGCCATGGTCTTGTACGATGGCTCCCCCCTGGTGCCCACGCCCAATGTGCTCTGGGACCTGGTTGACAGGATAGGGTAGGTACCAAGATGCTGTGCTCAAAGCAAGGTTCTGGTGTTTTCTTTCCCGCCTGCACCCTAGCATCACTGTCCTGGTAACTGGGGCCAAGTGGCTGTCAGTGCTGGAAGAGAAGGCCATGAAGCCGGGTGAGTGTGCCTCTTCAGTACTCATTCCCTGTAGTTTTAATCTTTTGGTGACTCTGCACCCCAGTGGAAACCCACAGTCTCCAGATGCTCCACACGATCCTGTCCACTGGCTCCCCACTGAAAGCCCAGAGCTACGAGTATGTCTACAGGTGCATCAAGAGCAGCATCCTCCTGGGCTCCATCTCAGGTATGGCCCCGGTGGGGACAGTCCTTCCAGCCAATTTTGAGTCTCCCTTTGCCATTGCTTGCAGGAGGCACCGACATCATCTCCTGCTTCATGGGCCACAATTTTTCTCTTCCTGTGTATAAAGGGGAGATTCAGGCCCGGAACCTGGGCATGGCCGTGGAAGCGTGGAACGAGGAAGGTGATGGCTCCACCAACTGTTTCTTTCTGTGATGTTGGGCTTATTTTTAATTCTCCCATACCAGGAAAGGCGGTCTGGGGAGAGAGCGGCGAGCTGGTGTGTACTAAGCCGATCCCTTGCCAGCCCACACACTTCTGGAACGATGAGAACGGCAACAAGTACAGGAAGGCGTATTTCTCCAAATTCCCAGGTCGGTTGGAGAGATGCAGACAGAGCTGGCCAGGGATGACCGGGCACCTCTGCTGTCTTTGCAGGTATCTGGGCTCATGGCGACTACTGCAGAATCAACCCCAAGACCGGGGGCATCGTCATGCTTGGCCGGAGGTAAGGGCTGCAGAGTCGGCTTCTCTTTCCTGCGGTGTGGCCCTGACCTCTTCTCTCTTTCCAGTGACGGCACCCTCAACCCCAACGGGGTGCGGTTCGGCAGCTCGGAAATCTATAACATTGGTACGTGCTTCCCCTCCCTGAGCGTTCTCCAGGCGTGAATGTGCACCCTCTCCTGTCTCCACAGTGGAATCCTTCGAGGAGGTGGAGGACAGCCTGTGTGTCCCCCAGTATAACAAGTACAGGGAGGAGAGGGTGATCCTCTTCCTGAAGATGGCCTCCGGGCACGCCTTCCAGCCTGACTTGGTTAAGAGGATCCGTGACGCCATCCGCATGGGCTTGTCTGCGCGACACGTGCCCAGCCTCATCCTGGAAACCAAGGGCATCCCGGTATGGCCATCTCCCGCCAGCGAGGAGACCGCAGCCATCGCCCCACGAGCCCACACATTGAGGGGCGCTTACATCTGAGCAGCTTGCCGGTGCTTTATATATCGTTTGTCCACGTTGCCTAGCAACGCCATCCTCTCCCTGCCATCCTTTTTCCTACCCTTCCTAAGACTGCATTTAAAGCAACTTCTGCTAAATACCCATGTTCAGAGGGTTAGCAGGCCCAGCCCTGCAGGTCCAACTGGCTTCTCCCTGCTATCCCCTGGTTTTAGTGTATTCTCAAAATTTTTAATGAGAACATTAATTTTAACTTTTTATTTTTTATTTTATTTTTTTGAGACTGAGTCTGTCACCCAGGCTGGAATGCAATGGCTCAATCTCAGCTCACTGCAACCTCCGCTTCCCAGGTTCAAGCAGTTCTCCTGCCTCAGCCTCCTGAGTTAACTGGTAGCTGGGATTACAGTCACATGCCAGCATGCCTGGCTAATTTTTGTATTCTTAGTAAAGATGGGGTTTTGCCATGTTGGCCAGGCTGGTTTCAAACTCCTGACCTCAAGTGATCCGCCCACCTCAGCCTCCCAAAGTGCTGGGATTACAGGCGTAAGCCACTCTACCCAGCCAATTTTAACTTTTTAAAGTGCTGCTGGGAGCCGTTGCTGTTGCCTTTTAGTTTTAAGTTCTGCTGGTACAGACAAGACTTGACTCTTTTTAGAGGCAGGTCTTCCTAAGGCTGTGTCGTCATCCCCCAGCCCCTGGCCCCAGTACGCTCTGCTTTGATTCTAAGTGGGGGAGGAGGAGGGTCACCCAAATTGGATCACAGCTTTCATTTGCATTGCTTACAAAACGGATACCCCGCAAGCTGACAGAAGCTGCTGTGTGTGTGTGAGTGTGTGTGTGTATGTGAATGTATACAACAATTTAGACAGTGGCAGGCTGTATTTGAAGCCTATGGAATGGCTATTCGTTAAGGAGAAGATGGGAGCACACACTCACTGGGTTCCCAGGGGAAGCTGACTTTGATGTTGCCCGGGAGCAGGGCTGATTCTGTGAGGTGTAACTAGAGACAGGATTTACCAGGAGAGTCTGCTTCCTGGAGAATGTTGAAATATCTGATGCCGTTTACTTTGAAACCCGTAGATCATTCTCTTTGCCTTAAAAGTTATTTCAACATCTTCAAAACAACCTGTCCAGGAGTGGGGGCTGGGGAGAGCGCTTGCAGCACGACAACGGTGTGCAATCCCTGATCATCCCTGGAAGACTGACTCCTACTCGGGACCCTGTTCCTCCTCCTCCCGGCGCCTGTCCACATCTGCGCTGACTCCCACTCGGGACCCCTGTCCCTCCTCCTCCCGGCGCCTGCCCGCATCTGCGGTGTTGGTTGCTTTTTGTGGTGTCCACACGTTTCCTTTGTGTTCTGGTTCTGCATGGGAAGAGCCCTGCAGCTTGGGGCTTTCCATCCATCTCTTTCTTTTTCCCTTATTTTTGGTTGGTGACTCTTGGCGGCTCTCTGTGGGGACACTGATGCTCTCCAAGAAGGTACTTCTTGAATCAGTGACCCTTATTGTCTTTTTCTGATGAGGGTCTAAGGTTTTCCTTCAGTGAATCAGTGCTGTCTTATCTGGAACATTTTAGGGAACTGGAATTTGCATTTATCCCCTTGGCTTTATATTATTGAAAAAGAACTTAGGTCTTTTGCTGCCAAAACAGTTGTTACCAAACCATATTTGATCACGAGAGTAGTGGAACAATTTATTATGAAGGGGGAAAACTCAGCACCTTTCTTTCCCTGGTTGTCCTGGCTTTTGTGGGCTTGCGTCCAGGGCACCCAGCTGGGCTCTGGGCTCTTTCTCTCCCCAGATAAGGTCTCCTCCTGGGTGCATTCGGGAAGTTATTTGGAGGGTTCTTCCAGATTTTTGAATGCCCTTACATTTTCGAGCCCTCACGGCAGGCTTAGGAGAGGATTTACCTCTTTTATTGCTGAGCTAGGGAGGGGTCCAGCCTCCACAGGGAGGTGACACGGCGTGGCCCCAGCCTGCCCATTCAGGAACTGGACCCACTTCAGGGTCAGAAGAGGACAACTGAGGTCTCATCTGCAAAGTCCCGGGGCCTTGCTGAGGCAGGAGAGCCTGTTGCAGGTCTGACCCTTCACATGTTGCTTGTAGGGAGTGGGCTACCCACCCCTCACCACCCCGAGAACAGCCTGAGCCCGGGGCGCATCTCTGTCTCTGTGTGGAGAGACACTGCCGCTTCTGTTCCCTGGGAAGCCAGTGCCATTTTCAGCATTTAGGGGGTTCCTGGTGAGGGCTCAGGAGAGATCTGGGCCCAGAGCCAGCCACACTCCTTGTGTTGAGTAAGACTCATCCCATCTCTGATCTGTGACACGAGGAGAGGAGCCCCTCACTCACCCGCCACAGCTCAGGGTGGTGATGCGGCACCATTGGAGTGAGCGGCCCCGGGGGACTGGGGAGGCTCTGGCCGGCGTAGTCCTTGCCGCCAGCCTTCACAGCGGGTTCTCTGAGGGTCTTTATGCACAGGGGCTCTGTCACTTAGCTCTGGCCCCCCCTCTGCCCCTGAGGCATGACTTTGGGCAACGCAGCATCCAAGCCTCAGTTTCCCCATCTCTAAGATGAGTTGACAACAGAGCCTCTCTGGTGGGTGCCGTGGGCCACAGGGTGCCCAGAACGCAGTCCCCGTGCCTCTGTTTCTGTGCTGCCTCCACTCACCGTCAGCCTTCATTCGGAGTAGGTGCGCATGCTGTGCAAAGCCCTTCCACACACCTGATCTCAGTTGCTCTCTGTGCAAAAGTCAGAGAGGCTTTCCCTGCATTTCCTGTTTGAACAGTGTCCTGGCCTCCATCTTTAGCTTTGACAGTGTTTACCATGGGGGTGCTGAGGGTGAGTTCTTGTGTATGTGCACATCTTTCTGGTGGAGTGGAGGCCTCTTGAGGACAGGAACCTTGTGGGTCTACCTCCTTTTCTTCGGAGCTCAGCTGACTGCCTGGCAAACAGCAGATGCTTTTGGTGTCTGGTGAGTGAATGGGGGGTGGGGAGCTGGTCCTGTGACCCTGGTGAGGCGGGACAAACTTGTCTTCCTCACACCCATCTTACTTCCTCTTATGAGGAAACCCAGAGAGATGAGGGGTCTTGCCCAAGGAAGGGGTGTCCATAGTCAGCTCTGCCTTCTGCTCACCCAGAATAAAGACCTGGGGACCCCGCGAGGGTCATGGCCAAGTGGAATGGACTCCTGGCATTTGAGGGCTTCCCGACTGCAGCCCTCAGGCAGCCATGGCTGTCCCAAGTCCAGCGGGCCTTTGCTCGGGTCATGGCTGGGATGTCTGGCCCTTCCTGACAGGAGGCTGCTGGGCTCCTGTCTACTTGGGGACGCCTCATGCAGGAGCTGGTGTGGGGGTGGGCAGGGGGGCGGTGGCTTCTTCCTTTCTCTTTCCCTTTCCTCTACCTTTTCCCCTCTCCCCAGAGGAAATGGTAGCAGGATTTCTTTTAAGAGGATGCTGCTGTATTTTGCCAGCGGGTGGAAGGTGGCGGTATTAGCTCCCGTGAGCTGCACGTGGACCCCTGTGTGAAGCGTAGCAGGGCACAGAGCAGGCGAGACGTTTGCATCTCACAGCGGGAGGGCCGGCGACATCACATGAAGTGACAGGCAGGCCCTTGGAAGCCGGTGCTTAGATCCTTAATTAGTTCACACGTCGACTGAATTTTCAAGTGAATGAATTTTAATTACATCTCAGGTTAAAAAAAAAAAAAGGCGCCAGTGATCGAGGACTCGTCACTGGGCTCTGTTGCTCCTGAAGTTTCCTAGCCCACAACACACCAACACTGCCAAGGGCTCTTCTGGATTCAAGGTGAAACACATGTGCCATAAATCTTGGAGCTCTGAATGTTTGGAAAGGGCCCGACTGTGAGAAGAAGTAACACACCGTCCCGTGCAGATGGCTGGCTCTGAGGAGGAGTTCATGGGAGCTTGGGGACACTCTTGCCTCTAGTTCTAGGAAGCTGGGCCACTTCTGAAGTAATGGCAATATCAATAAAGTAATGGTCTTTATCATAGAATAACGTGATAAAATATATAGAGAAGTAAAAAA